ACCATGGTATGCTGAATATACTGCTGCAGTAGTAGTGAAAATATGGGAGTTACAGTTCCAACTTTGTCACCAATTTAACATGCGGCCTTGGAGAAGTTCTCTCCTTATGCCTAAATTTCCTATTTTGTAAAATGGAAGAAAGCATCCTACCATTTTCACAGAGATTCAGTATCACAAAGAAACTGAAAGAGCTTTCTTATTGTATTGTAAACTATTACTATAAACCCGCGACAACAAATAAGGCCACCCATTCTTTACAGCTTTGTAGCAATGATTCTGTTAAAGATATTTTGGCCCTTCACATTTACACAACTCACTCTAACCAAAGGCACAAACTATTCTTAAGACCACAACTGGCTATGCCAAGTTTCTCCCCTCCCTGACCTCACAGACACATGCTGTACAGAACACTACCATTGCCGCTCTTTCCCAACAAGTAACTAGGGGCTCCCAATCCCTAAAATACACACACATATCAACCTGCAAGGAACCTCCCAACATTTATTCAAGAAATAAGCTAACTTATAAGGGGAACTCCATTACACTTACACAAATAAAGGCAAACTCTTACGGAAACACTTGCCATCCTCACATACACACACCAACACAGCCGCTACACACCAACAGACCATCTGTCTGCTAGACCAAAAACATCTCTTTCCATGTACAAACTAACCAGTGACATTTATTAAACGTACAACACTGAGATCATCCTGTCGTTCCCACATACCGTTCAACGCGGCAGGGACACCACAGACCTTGTCACACAGGTAAAATCCCCTCTCAAGATCGTGTCCTCGACCACTCTTATCCCTTAATTAAACACACACAAACTGGACTATGGGGGAGGCTCCGATCATGCCTACAAACACAAACTAACCTGTCAGGGGCACAGCCGACTCCGCCTCCACTCGCTTACTTCCCAGCCCCCTCCGGGAGTCTGCCTGTCAGGGACACCCCTTCACCCCGCCTGGAGGGACTTCCCGGTAGGCTCAGGATCCCCCTCCCTGCTCTCCCCTCCCCCATCTTCACCACTGCTCTCCCAGAGGTCCAGGTCCGGGAGATGACAGTGGCTCCCAGAAAGCCCAGGATTCAATCGCTGAGAGAGTGCTTAGGCCCGAATGCCGGCCCAAATCGTTCTACTCACCGTGTCGGAGGCCGAGAGCGATGAGAGTACAGGGAAGTGAGGAAGAGGGGGTGGCCGCCAGGCTCCTCCGCTTCCCTGGGTCCACCGCGGATCCCTCCCGCTTGTCAGGAGGCGGCCAGCGGGTAAGCCGACTGGCGGAAATGCGAGAGAGGAGTTCCTGCCGGATGACCCGACCCTTTTTTGCAGTCTCAGGACGGGCGCTTTGGAGCCGGCCCCAGGCAGCGTGTGTCGGTCGCCTAGTCTGGAGAACTAGTCCTCGACTCACGGTGAGGGAATGGACCGACACGGGTATTGTACCGCTGAGGGAAAGGAGCGGGACTCCGGACCTCCAGGAGGTAGGGAGTGAGGCCGGTAGACCGGCGCGCCTTTACCTTTTCACTTTTTTTTTTTTTGTAACAGTGCAAGGATGATGCTGAAAGGAATAACAAGGCTTATCTCTAGGATCCATAAGGTGAGTCCTGACTGACCTGAACACTCTGTGCAACCCCGTAACACTGAAATGGTTTCTCTTATAGTTGGACCCTGGGCGTTTTTTACACATGGGGACCCAGGCTCGCCAAAGCATTGCTGCTCACCTAGATAACCAGGTTCCAGTTGAGAGTCCGAGAGCTATTTCCCGCACCAATGAGAATGACCCGGTGAGTTACTAATATGTATATGGGGTTTCTCACCATTATACCTGTTTGCACTCTTATTTCCTAGGCCAAGCATGGGGATCAGCACGAGGGTCAGCACTACAACATCTCCCCCCAGGATTTGGAGACTGTATTTCCCCATGGCCTTCCTCCTCGCTTTGTGATGCAGGTGCTCAAGACAGGGAATGGAATTGGAGGGAGACCCACTCTTTCCTTCTTTCCTACTTTATCAGGTGAAGACATTCAGTGAAGCTTGCCTGATGGTAAGGAAACCAGCCCTAGAACTTCTGCATTACCTGAAAAACACCAGTTTTGCTTATCCAGCTATACGATATCTTCTGTGTATCCTTTCCTGCCTGCGTGGACCCTCATGAAGTCATGTTTTCTTTAACAACATATACTTTAGATGGAGAGAAGGGAACAGGAAAAACCCTAAGTCTTTGCCATGTTATTCATTTCTGTGCAAAACAGGACTGGCTGATACTACATATTCCAGATGGTAAGAACTTCCTGTTGTTTCTTCTGTCTGTTGGCTTGTTTTCTTCTGCCTCTTTTTTTTAAAGCTCATCTTTGGGTGAAAAATTGTCGGGATCTTCTGCAGTCCAGCTACAACAAACAGCGCTTTGATCAACCTTTAGAGGCTTCAACCTGGCTGAAGAATTTCAAAACTACAAATGAGCGCTTCCTGAACCAGGTGACTAGACTCCCAGAAGTTGAGTGCTAGGTTTTTGGTTTTTATTTTCTTTGCTTGCTTTTAGATAAAAGTTCAAGAGAAGTATGTCTGGAATAAGAGAGAAAGCACTGAGAAAGGGAGTCCTCTGGGAGAAGTGGTTGAACAGGTATAAGAAAAAACACTGAATGTGTAACATGCGTAGCACTACAATCCACTGTCTCTCCCAATAGGGCATAACACGGGTGAGGAACGCCACAGATGCAGTTGGAATTGTGCTGAAAGAGCTAAAGAGGCAAAGTTCTTTGGGTATGTTTCACCTCCTAGTGGCCGTGGATGGAATCAATGCTCTTTGGGGAAGAACCACTCTGAAAAGAGAAGATAAAAGCCCGGTAGGAAAACTGGGTGTCTCTATCTTGTTTCTTGATCTCTTCTCTCTTTCTGTCCGATATGCAGATTGCCCCCGAGGAATTAGCACTTGTTCACAACTTGAGGAAAATGATGAAAAATGATTGGGTAAGTGCATATGATACCTCACACATTTCAGATTTCCAGTTCAGCCTTTTCTCTTTTCTTTCAGCATGGAGGCGCCATTGTGTCGGCTTTGAGCCAGACTGGGTCTCTCTTTAAGCCCCGGAAAGCCTATCTGCCCCAGGAGTTGCTGGGAAAGGTCAAGTCAAAGGAAAATTTGTTTCTACTTAGTAACATGTTTCCTGATCCTTTTTCTTCCCCAGGAAGGATTTGATGCCCTGGATCCCTTTATTCCCATCCTGGTTTCCAACTATAACCCAAAGGAATTTGAAAGTTGTATTCAGTATTATTTGGAAAACAATTGGCTTCAACATGAGAAAGGTCCATCATTTAGTTTTTTCCTATCAGGGCTTCTGCCACTTACCTGTGTTTGTCTCCATTTTAGCTCCTACAGAAGAAGGGAAAAAAGAGCTGCTGTTCCTAAGTAACGCGAACCCCTCGCTGCTGGAGCGGCACTGTGCCTACCTCTAAGCCAAGATCACAGCATGTGAGGAAGACAGTGGACATCTGCTTTATGCTGGACCCAGTAAGATGAGGAAGTCGGGCAGTACACAGGAAGAGGAGCCAGGCCCTTGTACCTATGGGATTGGACAGGACTGCAGTTGGCTCTGGACCTGCATTAAAATGGGTTTCACTGTGAATGCGTGACAATAAGATATTCCCTTGTTCCTAAAACTTTATATCAGTTTATTGGATGTGGTTTTTCACATTTAAGATAATTATGGCTCTTTTCCTAAAAAATAAAATATCTTTCTAAAGTGTTGTGTTAGATTAATAATATGGAAGGAGTCTTTAGATTGGCCAAATTGCATTTCTCTGATATTCCTCTTGTTGCAGGTCAGAAGAGATCAATTCTACAGAAATTTCCAGTGGTTCTGTTGAGGCTTTATGGAATTCAGCATGTCAAAATTCACAGCTGGCTGGGCACAGTGGCTCATGCCTGTAATCCCAGCACTTTGGAAGCCCAAGGCGGGCAGACTGCTTGAGTTCAGGAGTTTGCAACCAGCCTGGGCAACATGGTGAAAACCTGTCTCTACTAAAAATACAAAAATTAGCCGGGCACGGTGGCATGCGCCTGTAATCCAAGCTACTTGGGAGGCTGAGGCAGGAGAATTGCTTCAACTTGGGAGGCGGATGTTGCAGTGAGCCAAAATTGCACCACTGCACTCCAGCCTGGGCAGCAGAGCAAGACTCCGTCTCAAAATAAATAAATAAATAAATAAATAAATAAATAATAAATGTATACTGTACTGTTTTACATGACCGACTTC